TGGGGTTTGGGGGTGGGGTTGGTGTTTGAGGGATGGGGGTGGGGTTGGTGTTGGGGGATGGGATTGGTAGTGAGGGTAGGGGGTGGGTTGCCCTCAGTCCCCTCTTGGGGTCCTGACCTTGATTCCTGGCTGAGTCTGGGCCCTGAGCACTTCTAACCAGCCCTGCCCTGGTCACACAAAGCTCTTACGCCAGAGTTCCCTGCGGTTAAAGCGGCGGGGGGTGGCGGGGTGAGGTGGTGGCGACTCAGCCTGAGAAGTCTTCCCCTGCAGGGTGGTCCAGGCCCGGCAGCAGAGGCAGCGCTGGATTATTGGGGGCCCTCTGTCTGGGGTGAGGCCCGCCTCAGTCCTCCCTCGGCGTCTTACCTTGCCTCCTCACGGAGCCTGCGCCTGCTTCCCTCCGCCGACGTCAGGCCGTTGCTCAGGGCGAGAATCTCGCTGTCCTCTGACCTCCAATGCGCAAGTCAGTGGCGTCACATCCGGGCCCGTGACTTCCCTGGGTTCACGGCAAGGGTGGAACCGGATTCTGCCCGGATGGGGATCTGGATGGGGGGGTGGGGGTAAGCATGAAGATGGTGTTGGTGTAGGGGTAGGGATTGGGACGGGGATCCTGAGGCTGTAGATCCTGGTGGGGTCGGGGGAGTTGGGGGTGGGAGGGGCCTTTGGTCATCCCTCAAGGTCCTGACTTGGATGCCAGACTGAGCCTGGACCGCCATCCTCTGCCGATTGTGTTTGCTCCCCTCAGACCAAGTCTCTGACTCTGAGTCGGCCCGAAGTGGCATTGGGGGGAGGGGTGTGCTCGGGGTGAGATCATTGCCAGTGTGTACCAGGGCTGACAAGAGGGGCTGAGCTGGATTCTGTGGTCCCACTATGTGGGTGAGGGTGGATCCTCAGTCCTCACTCAGGAGGGTCCTCTTCCTCACTCCTGGCTGTTTGATGAAGGAATGGGTGGGAGATGCTCTGTTTCTGTCACCTCTGAGCATCTGCGCATCTGCGCATCTGCACCCCTTGTAGAGAATGGCTGCGGGTGCCAGGCCAGGTGCTCCCTGCAGGGCAGGAGCTCCCGCGATGATAGTGACCTCTGGGAGAAGACGCACACCTTCCCACGGGGGCTCCTCCCCAGCCAGAGCTACACTTGGCAAACCTTTGGTCCTAAATGATTTATTCTCTGAATTGAAGAAATACGGTTTACATATCTTCTAAGTATATATGTAGGTAGCAATATATATATTTATTTCTATGAACTAACACCTACCCTTAGTATGCATGATTCACTCTGATATCCTAGTCTACTTCCATTCCAGTCTTTGTGTTCTGTTGAAAGAATTTTTTTAAAAAACATAATTCCTCTCCCACTCTGTTGGTTTCAGGTTGTTATTAGCAGAACTCTGGAGCCATGCTGCCTTAACAAACCCAATTTTCCTGGTGGACACTGCTATTACCTAGGGCTCTTGGCATCGTGTTTTCAGGGGCTGCCTCAGATTGTGCAATGAAGTGAAGTGGAAAATTCAAAACTTTTATTCTACCCATTCTTTCATCTGCCGTCTAGGCAGGCTACAAACCTCCCCAACATCTCTGCCGCTAACCCCCTCCAACAGACACTGCAAGTGTCACACACAAGTACCAGCTCAACACAGTCTCCAGTCTCACTCTGGGCTTTCCCTGTTTTGTTGTGTAGATTTTCTTGCTGATACTGGTGTTTTACTTTCTGTTTCCATTCTATAAATTTACAGGGTTGATTTGGGAAGCAGAGCACAGCAGCCCAAATTTGCTTGTAATGTCGGCGGCTACAGGTAAGGCACTAAATTGTAAATAATTTAAGCTGCTTTCTTTCTCTCTCTCTCTGCACATGCACAGAGGAAAGGCCAAGAATGGACAGATTAATAAAGGGCCATCTACAAGCCACGAATAAGGCCATCACCAGAAGCCAACCCCGCCAGTCCTTGATCTAGGACTTCCAGACTTCAAAACTGTGAGAAAAAAAATAAATTTCTGTTGTTTTAGCTACTCACTCAATGGCATTTTGTTATGGCAGCCTGAGCTGACTTAAGACATAACTTCAGGTGACACAATTTTTTTTTTGTTTCCTCCTAGAAAAAAAAAAAGTAATTTTGACATTTAAAGTCTGTAGTTCATTTTGAGTTACATTTCTGTATGGTGCAAGATATGTGCAATGGCTAGTACTATGTGTCAACTTGTCTAGGCTATACTGCTCAGCTGTGTGGTCAAACAGTAGTCTAGATGTTGCTGTGAAGGTATTTTGTAGATGTGATCAACATTTACAATCAGTTGATTTTAAGTAAAGCAGTTTAACTTCCATAATGTGGATGGGCCTCATCCAATTAGTTGAAGGTGTTAAGAGAAAAGACCAAGGTTTCCTGGAAAAGGAATTCTACCACAAGACTAACATAAAAATGCGCTGTGAGTTTCTAGCCTGCTGGCCTGCCTTCACTGTCCTGGGGGAGGCTTGGAGAGACCAGGTGGACTGGAGTAGACTGTTGAGAGACGCTGGTCTGGTGAAGATGTCCAGGAAACCACGAGCCTCCAGCCCATTGTCCAACAACCACCCACCAACACCAAAGAGGCGAGGAAGTGGAAGGCATCCTCTCAACCCTGGCCCAGAAGCCCTATCAAAGTGAACGGCCCACCCAAGCTCTGACTCCTACCTGCCCTTCTTTGATCTCCCTGTTTCCTTCCAGGTTCCCAAGACAACCCGGAAGGGAAAAGGGACCCATCAAGGAAGTTCCAGGAACAAAAGGCTCTCCCTAAAAGACCGCCGCTTCAAAAAAACCTGAGGAATGGAGTGGGCCAACACTATCCAGCCACTCTGACCAGCCGAACGAGGAACTCAATCAAAATGAGCCATAGCGGGACCACAAGGGCAAGGAGACCACCACCTTCTCCAGTCTCTCTTCGGACAGCCAGTAATTCCCGGGCAAGGCCAGAGACTTCAAGTCTATCTGAAAAGTCTCCAGAGGTCTAACCCCAGATAAATAGCCAACAGGGTGTAGAGTACATTTTACACCCCAAAGAGTGTGCCCCATGGTGATGAAAATAAAGTGAACATGTTGCAAAATGATGTGTGTGTCTGTGTGTCTCAAATGGTAG